CCAGGCCGCATCTCCAGCACCTCACACCCTGCTGGCAGCGACAGACACTGGGTAAGTATTTGTTTAGTAAAATCCAGCAGTTTGGGTGGCAAAGAGGAAGAGAGGAAACAGCAAGGAATGAAAGGCCAGAAGGTCAGACGCAGCCTCTTCTACAGTCCCCGCCAGCTCCGGGGTCTTGTCCCGTGCCCAGCCAGCACCCAGCCATCGCCCAGCCAGTGCCCAGCCATGCTGCCCCGGGCGCTGCTGCTCTCCTTCTGCGCAGCAGGTGAGGCCCCCCAACCTGGAGGAGGGTGCCTGGCTCCATGCTCCCCCGGGCTAGAGGCTGAGGGAAGGGGGCGCACCCCTGAAGTTCCCAGATTTCCAGGTTGGAGGGAGGCAAGGTGGAAAGAAATGAATGCTTTTCAACCCTCAGAACAGGGTTGGGAAGGGAGCTTCGCCCTCATCGCCCCTAACCAGACAGTACTCAGCCAGCGTCCAGAAGGCAGCAGTCAGAAACAGTGCGGCTCCAGCAGCTTTCTTTCTAGCGGGGCTAAGACATTCCTCAAAGAGACGGCCGCGCAGGTCACTTCAGAAGCATGTGCAATGCAGGGAAGGACATCACCGGGGTGTGGACAGGGACGGGCGTTGTGGGGGTCTGTGGACCAGGGGGCGGCAAGGGTTCTCGGAGAAAGGGAGCCGTGGGTGAGCCTGAGGGGGAGAAGGAGCCACCAAGAAAGCCAGGAAAAGCCCTGGCTTGGAGGGTGGCGGCTGCTGATGCAGGTGGGAGGGGAGGGCGCAGGGCCCCATGGCTGCGACCCACATGGCGGTGGGTGGTCAGGTTTTAGGCCCTCTGGCTGCAGAGTCGGGGCGTGTGGGGACTGCCGAGGGTAGAGGGGTCTTGGGCCCAGGTGTCGGCAGGCAGGCAGAGAAGGGCTAAGTTCAAGGCCATGGAACTGACTAGAGGCTCCCGGGTAGGGCTGGAGAGGCCGGCGGGAGGGGCGCCCTGCATGGGGCTGGGGTGCCAGGGGTGGACACCGTCCTAAAATCAATTATGCGGGCCACAGCCAGTCATTAAAAAAATAAGCAGAATGCTTTTCTCAGTGACAGGAAGCATCCTCCCCTACGGTGGGTGTGAGGAGCTTGTTCTCCTTGGCAAGTGCCTCCTCAGCCCTGGCCCCTGGCTTCCATGCCACGGCCTGTGCCCAGCTCTCCAGTCTCATTCTCCTCTCCTGGGGCATTTAGCTTGAAGGGTTCCTTGTGGCCCAGACCCCCAAGGTCCCAGCACCAAGCCCTTCATTCTTCTCTGCCTCCCTCCATAGGCAGGGCCTGGGCAGACAGAGCAGCCCTGGACCAACCACATTTACTGGGACCAAGAGGGTGGAGTCAAGGAAGGAAGGAACACAGATCTTGGGGCTTGGGTTGGCTTCCTGGGAGACGTTTGATTTGCTCATTAGTTCCTCCCTCTCTTTCCTTCCTCCCTCCCTCCCTTCCTTCCTTCCTTCTTTCCTTCCCTTCTCTTCCTTCCTTTTCAATACATTGAGCCCTTGTGATGTGGCTGGCATCATGCTGGGCCCTGGGAATATAATGAATGAGGCTCGTTCTTTGCTCCTAAGTTGCCTATACCAGGTGATACAGACAGACAAGCAAAAAGGTCTCTTCCCTAAAAGCTTTTAAAAAATCCTGATGCTAGTCCCAGCAGCAGATCTTTGCTTTAGGGTGGGCCTGGAAATTGGTATATTTGAAAAGCTTCCTAGGTGACTCCAGCTTGCAGCTCTGGTTATGAGCCCCAGATGGAGGGGCAGTGCCCTGCCATGGATATGGGCCTGGAGCTGAGAGCCTGCCCAGGGTACTTGAGTCTGGGCTGTATTCCTTCCCACTGAGTGACCTTGGCTGTGCCTCTTTAACTCTCTGTGACTTGGTTCCTTCATTTGTAAAACAGAGTGCTATCTTAGGCAGCTGGAAGAATTCCTTGAGCTGATGGCACATGGCGGGTGCTCAGCAAGCATTGTCTATTGTTATCAAGCACTAACAAAGGTGCACTGCAGCATGTAGGAAAGGCACCTCACCTTTTCTGTAGAAAGGATGGGGCAGAAGAGTGAGGAGTTAGCTGGGCAAAGGGACTGGGGAGATGAGGGAATGGGAGAATAGGAATCGTGGATTGAGGGAGCTGGAGGAGGTGGCCGGCTCTTCAAGAACAAGAGAACAGCTTGTGCCAAGGCTGGGAGGTAGAGCTGGATATGACTGGTGGGCCAGCGGCGAAGTGCAGAGTGGGCGGGAAGAGGCTGGGGAGGCCCACCCGAGTGTGGCTGAAAGCTCTTTGAGGACTAGGGGCTGGGGTGGGGACAGCCATGCTATGACAGCCTCTCCTGTTCCAGCCCTGCAGCTGGTGAGCAGTAAGAGGGACTTGGTTCTGGTGAAGGAGGCGCTGAGCTGGTACGACGCCCAGCAGCACTGCCGGCTGCACTACACAGACCTCGCTGACCTGCAGCCAAGTGGCCTGTGGAAGCTCTACTCCCTCATGACCAGCACCCCGGCTTGGATTGGCCTCTTCTTCGACGCAAGCACTTCTGGCCTGAGATGGTCCAGCGGCTCCACCTTCACAGCCCTGGAGTGGGGCCAGAAGCTACCTGAATTTGGGGTGGGCTTCTGTGCCACGCTGTACACTTGGCTGAAATTACCCAGCATAGGGGCTGCCTCCTGCACAGCCCAGAAGCCCTTCCTCTGCTACTGTGGTGTGTTCACATTCATATTTCAGGCTTGGTCTCCCATAACTCGTGGTCTGTTTCTGTTTTACAGACCCTGACGTCGGGCACCTCATCTCCACGAAGCCCTCTCTCAGCCTGACCACCTCTCCAAAGCCAGGTACATACCTGCTCCCCATTCCCTTTTCTGGGAGGCCAGTGATCTCCACATTCTTTGACCCCAGCTGTGGTCCAGATCAGTGGTCAGACCTTCATGCGATTTGACCAAGTGATGACATGGTCCTCGGCCCTGCTGTACTGCCGCAGCCACCACACGGATCTGGCCGACCTGCAGATGGTGACGGATGAGACAGGCAAGGAGGCCTTGAGATCCATCATGAGTGAGACTGAAGCCTGGATTGGCCTCTACCTCAATGCAAACTCCGGATCTCTGAGCTGGTCCAGTGACCTGGGGGCCAGCATCCCCTCCTGGCTGCAGGTGCCGATGATGGTGAGAGGACTGTGCACAGCTCTTGGCATCTATATGACCTACTCCCCAAAAGTGTACTCAGTGAACTGCTCTTCCCTGCTGCCCTTCTTCTGCTTCTATGGTGAGTGAGAGTCTGCTCTTGCTGGCCCTCGGTGCAATAAATCTTTTATTTTCCCCTCCTGTAGCTGTGGCCAGTGTAGGGAGTGGCACTGATAGAAGAGATACAGCTGCTGCCACGGAGGCCCAACATCTGAGTTCAGAATCTAAAGAAAAAACATCAGCACAAAAATCAGGTAACTGCTTCTGTCTACCAAGTTCCTACTCTTCCCCCTGAACAGGTAGCACTTTCTTTTTCAGGGCACCCTTTTGGAATCTTGAAAGCAGACTTTACCATCTCAACTCTGATGGACCCAGAAGAGATGAAAGACCAATTTCTGAGACAGGTGAGACTTCTGCACACTCTTCTAATTCTGATCATCAACACTTTCTCTCTTTTTGATGTTTCAGATCCAGGAAGTCTTAAAGCTTACATTAGGTCACGAACAATTTAGACTGAAATGGGTCAGCTTCGAAGTGAACAAAAAATAGCACAATTCTTGGATATGCAGTTTCTGTTTCATGCAATCTTCTCTGGATTTTGAGTAAATTTTAATTTTTTAATCCCTAGTAGAACAAGATTAGGAAGAACTCGACATGTGCCAAAAAGCACAGACCTACAACTAACACAAAACAAGACTACACATGAAACCTGCATCCCTGGATTTTACAGAATGAAACAGGGATGCAGGAGAAGATGGGTGTATTTGGGAACAATCATGTTGGGAATGACAAATGAACTTCTATTAAGAAATTAAAATAAAAAACCTGAACCAAACATCAAAAATCCTGAAAACAAACCCCATTAATCTAACTGGAAAATTACAAGAGGATGGTAGTGGTCTAGGAAGCTAAGTGGGGCTACATTTCCTAATAAACCAGATGAAACTTTCTTTACCTGTCACAAGTTATTAAAGAGATTTCAAATTCTGCAGAATTCGAAAGTAACAGTTTTATCACAATACATGCTAATGCTAGTTATTTTTCCTAAATTGAAATCTTATTACATGGAAGTTGGGAAATTCTAGGACAGACTGTTCTTAATGTTAAAATATATTTTTAGAAGAATATTCCGGCATACATTTCCTTTCTTGTTTCTCTTCAAGTGTCCTAGTCACCCAGGTGCATGCTAGAAGACAGCAATATGTCAAATATAGTAGCAACTTTAGTCTGAAATGTTTAAAGTTAAAGTTTATTTGTATTCTTTGTAGGAATATCAATAAAAGACCTCAAACGTATCTATATCTGTACATGTACAAGAACTGTC